GCCCAAACCCAGGTAGCGTGTGACCCTGACTGGTCCCGAGCCGGGAAGCTCCGGCAGGTGGAGAGCAGAGAGAGCAGGTGCGCGTCCCGCAGCGTCTGAGCTCCGGGCATTGGCAGCTCAGTAGCAGCTGATTGTAGATGGGCAAAGTACAGAAGACTTCCCAGTACGGATCCCTTCACCCCTCCCATTAGGGGTCGGTAGAGCCCTGAGTTTAGGGCCGAGCACCCCCTCACCTGGATGAGGACAGTGGCTTTACTCTGGGTGGGACTTGGGAGAGAGGAGGAGGACTCCAGTGCCCGGTGTACCGGACACCCAGGTAACGCAGTCTACCGTGCCTGGAGCTGGGAAGAGTAGTTGCAACCGGAGCCCCCTTTTGGGAACTCACTACCCTGAGGCTTAGACAGGTCGGGAATGATCGCCTCCCGGTTAAGGAGGAGGAAACAGGCACAGTGATGTGTGGTGACTTGCCCAAGGTCACACGCAGTACAGATGGAGCCGGGCCTCGGAGCCAGGACTCCTGGGCTCCCCTTCCTCTTATACCGTCTCTTTATCCTGCCAGGGCTAAGGACCCCCTTCCCTGCTGTCCAGCTGGGGCGCCAAGCAGCAGGGCCCTCCGAATAGGCGAGCTGTGCTTGGATCTCAGAGACGGGCACCGACTGCCGAGCCCCAGACGAAGTGCCCCAGGGTCGGGGATCAGGCTTGTGCAGGGTAGCACCTGGGGACCTGAGGGACCTGGAGGCCTTCTTGTATCCTGAAGTAGGACCTTCTAAGACTTCATGAGTCCTGGCCCCCTTGCAGGGGTTGGGGAGCTGGGGATCCCAGATCTGCCTATTGCGCCCGATGCCCCGAGGCTCTCTCTTGGACTCTGGCCCTGAGTTCTTCTGCGCGATCCTTCGGAGACGTCTGGAGGCCTGCTTTATGCATCTCTCTTGGACCTCAGTTTCCCCACACGTGGGAGGAGGCAGCTGGACGATTCCTGAAAGGACTTTCCCTTGCTTCCTCATCACGTGGAAGAGAGCCCACCCGGCACCTGGAAATGGAAAGCCAGTGAAGGCTGCTTTGGGCCGGGGCAGCGGGTGGGACCGGGCGGGAGGGATTCCAAAGAGACCGCCGGGAAGGCTAGAGCTTGGAATTCCGGCTCCTCGGAGTCCTGGCCCTCCCCCACCGCCGCCTCGGAGCTCAGCACACCTTGGATGGGGGAGGCGGGCAGCTCCTAGCCCCGCACCCCAGGAGGCGCGCTCGGAGGGAAGCCGCCACCGCGCCGCCTCTGCCTCGGCGCGGAACAAACGGTTAAAGATTTTGGGCAGCGCCTCGCGGGGGGAGGAGCCAGGGGCCCAATCCGCAATTAAAGATGAACTTTGGGTGAACTAATTGTCTGACCAAGGTAACGTGGGCAGCAACCTGGGCCGCCTATAAGCCCACTTCTCTCCTCCGCCTTCCTCCCACAGCGGAGGAAGTTCCTGCAGATGAAGCGCAGGAAATACGGCTTCATCTACAAGACGCATCTGTTCGGGCGGCCCACCGTACGGGTGATGGGCGCGGACAATGTGCGGCGCATCTTGCTCGGAGAGCACCGGCTGGTGTCGGTCCACTGGCCAGCGTCGGTGCGCACCATTCTGGGATCTGGCTGCCTCTCTAACCTGCACGACTCCTCGCACAAGCAGCGCAAGAAGGTGGGGGCAGGAGGCGACGGCTGGACAGGGAGGCTTTTAACGCTGTCCCCTCCTCGGGACTCAGGTGATTATGCGGGCCTTCAGCCGCGAGGCACTCGAATGCTACGTGCCGGTGATCACCGAGGAAGTGGGCAGCAGCCTGGAGCAGTGGCTGAGCTGCGGCGAGCGCGGCCTCCTGGTCTACCCCGAGGTGAAGCGCCTCATGTTCCGAATCGCCATGCGCATCCTACTGGGCTGCGAACCCCAACTGGCGGGCGACGGGGACTCCGAGCAGCAGCTTGTGGAGGCCTTCGAGGAAATGACCCGCAATCTCTTCTCGCTGCCCATCGACGTGCCCTTCAGCGGGCTGTACCGGGTAAGGGCGGCAAACGGGCTGCGGACTAGGGGTCTGCTCACCGCCGCGCGCTCTCTGCGCTCAGGGCATGAAGGCGCGGAACCTCATTCACGCGCGCATCGAGCAGAACATTCGCGCCAAGATCTGCGGGCTGCGGGCATCCGAGGCGGGCCAGGGCTGCAAAGACGCGCTGCAGCTGTTGATCGAGCACTCGTGGGAGAGGGGAGAGCGGCTGGACATGCAGGTGAGTAGCAGCTTCAGACCAGGCACTGCGGATTGTGAGAATGTGGGTCTCACTCTATTCTTAGGCACTAAAGCAATCTTCAACCGAACTCCTCTTTGGAGGACACGAAACCACGGCCAGTGCAGCCACATCTCTGATCACTTACCTGGGGCTCTACCCACATGTTCTCCAGAAAGTGCGAGAAGAGCTGAAGAGTAAGGTAGGGAGACTGGGTCTGGGGGTGTCCTTATTAACTGTTCACCTCTGTATGACTGTTTTGATAGGGTTTACTTTGCAAGAGCAATCAAGACAACAAGTTGGACATGGAAATTTTGGAACAACTTAAATACATCGGGTGTGTTATTAAGGAGACCCTTCGACTGAATCCCCCAGTTCCAGGAGGGTTTCGGGTTGCTCTGAAGACTTTTGAATTAAATGTAAGTTAAAATTCTCTTCTTTCTCCCTTTTGGTCAGCCCTTGGGGTTTCATAATCTTTTGCAGGGATACCAGATTCCCAAGGGCTGGAATGTTATCTACAGTATCTGTGATACTCATGATGTGGCAGAGATCTTCACCAACAAGGAAGAATTTAATCCTGACCGATTCATGCTGCCTCACCCAGAGGATGCATCCAGGTTCAGCTTCATTCCATTTGGAGGAGGCCTTAGGAGCTGTGTAGGCAAAGAATTTGCAAAAATTCTTCTCAAAATATTTACAGTGGAGCTGGCCAGGCATTGTGACTGGCAGCTTCTAAATGGACCTCCTACAATGAAAACCAGTCCCACCGTGTATCCTGTGGACAATCTCCCTGCAAGATTCACCCATTTCCATGGGGAAATCTGATGAGCTTGAATGTTCAAACCTGAGACTTATTGGAAGTGTACATATGAGTTTTTAAGGAGTGTTGTGTTGACTTTATATTTAATTTCTAAATGTATATTATAATATTTATGTGTTTTGACTATACTACCACAATCTTTAAATATTAAAATAATGAATTTGTATCATTTCCAAATAAAGTAAAATTTGAAGGTACTTTTCTGGTATTTTAAGATTCCTGTTGGGTAAAACTCACCAGTTTAGTATTTTCTTAGTGTATTTAACCAGATTTTACAATGCCTACCTGGACTTATTTGTCATCTTTGCATCTGTTTTCTGTGAGAAGAAATCTTAGCTGTTTTTTATGTTAACAGTTATTAGAAAATATATGTCTGTGTGTGTTATTCCAGACGTATCTCTGTAAATTCTTCTACAGTCACTTAGATTCCCTATTTGGAAAATTGATCCAAGTTAATTTAATTTTTTTTTGGTTTGCTGTACTTTAGGGAAAGATGAACCTGAAAAGGTAACACTGAGAACTGTCACTCTAACCTCTCCAGCTTATCTAACATGTCATAAACATAATAAATCTGTGTTGTCCAATAGTGCCAGAACTGTTCTCTGAAGTTACGGTTT